GCTGGCCCTGGCCCAGGGTGGCCAGCTCTGGTTTCACTACTTGGCCCCAAGCCCCTGAGGCAGGTGCAGGAGCCAGGCACGGTGAGCAGGGCCCAGTGCCCCTCAGGCTCTGGGGAAGGGGTACAGCCAGGTGGCCCAGAGCAAGGAGGTGCTGTAGACAGGTGTGACCACTTCCAGTCTCTCCCGGCCTGCTGGCCTTCATCCTCTCCCAGATTCCAAGGGCCACCGCTGGGAGCATGGGGTGGACATCGTCCCACCAGCCTCCTGGATCCACATCCGTAAAGACTCCAAAGTGAAGTGAGGCTGGCTTCACTCCAGCTCACAGCAGAGGAGGGGGCAGCCTCAGGGCCCAGCAACTTGCTCAGAGCGCACAGGAGTGCGCTGGGGCCGGGCCAGCCTGGCCCAGGGCCTCTGACTCTGCCCCCTGCCTGCAGGGCTGCACGGCCACTGTGTTCCACCCTCCAGCGTGGGTGGCAGTCCAGTGCGTCATTCTGGGGCCTGAGCAGTGTGGCCAGAGGCCGGTCTGGGGTGGAGGCGACCTGGGCTGCAGGTTGTGGCTGGGGTCCTTGCTATGCTTCTGGCAGCAGGAATCAGAGAAGCAGTAACTGGATCCAGCTGAGGGCCTGGCGGCCACCGAGGGTACGGGCGGCGATCAGGTTGCGGCCGAGCCGTGAGCGTTCCACTGGACGGCTTCTACATCCGGAAGGGCTGGGCCGGGCCGGGCCGGGAGCCCACACGGGGTTGGAGGAGGGGGGCAGGAACGAGAGAGGCCAAAAGGTGCAGGGCCGTGAAGAGGGGCGCTGGGCCCACGCTATGAGGAAAAGGGGATCAACCCTGCCCTCCAGCCCCGTAGGCCCTCAGGCCCTCGGGCTCTGGGCTCTGTGCAATCCGGGAGTGGCTGAAATCCAAGCTGAGGGTAATGAAAGGTGCTGCTCCTAAGCCGCACGTCTCTGATCCGCCCTCCCCGCCCGCCCTCTGCTGCCCGCGGGCCCTCTAAGAGCTGCCCAGGCTGCTGCCGCGGGTCAGAGGCGGGTCAGAGCAGGCAGGGGGTTCGTGACGCCGGCTGGGTCTGGGGGCTGTGGGCCAGCCGAGCCGACCCGGGCTTCTGGGGGACCGCGGGGGCCGTGAGCACTCAGAGGGCGCATCCCAGGCCCCTCCGGGGACCCGGCCAGCCTGAAGATGCCGACGAACGGCCTGCACCAGGTGCTGAAGATCCAGTTTGGCCTCGTCAACGACACTGACCGCTACCTGACAGCTGAGAGCTTCGGCTTCAAGGTCAATGCCTCGGCACCCAGCCTCAAGAGGAAGCAGACCTGGGTGCTGGAACCCGACCCAGGACAAGGCACGGCTGTGCTGCTCCGCAGCAGCCACCTGGGCCGCTACCTGTCGGCAGAAGAGGACGGGCGCGTGGCCTGTGAGGCAGAGCAGCCGGGCCGTGACTGCCGCTTCCTGGTCCTGCCGCAGCCAGATGGGCGCTGGGTGCTGCGGTCCGAGCCGCACGGCCGCTTCTTCGGAGGCACCGAGGACCAGCTGTCCTGCTTCGCCACAGCCGTTTCCCCGGCCGAGCTGTGGACCGTGCACCTGGCCATCCACCCGCAGGCCCACCTGCTGAGCGTGAGCCGGCGGCGCTACGTGCACCTGTGCCCGCGGGAGGACGAGATGGCCGCAGACGGAGACAAGCCCTGGGGCGTGGACGCCCTCCTCACCCTCATCTTCCGGAGCCGACGGTACTGCCTCAAGTCCTGTGACAGCCGCTACCTGCGCAGCGACGGCCGTCTGGTCTGGGAGCCTGAGCCCCGTGCCTGCTACACGCTGGAGTTCAAGGCGGGCAAGCTGGCCTTCAAGGACTGCGACGGCCACTACCTGGCACCCGTGGGGCCCGCAGGCACCCTCAAGGCCGGCCGAAACACGCGACCTGGCAAGGATGAGCTCTTTGATCTGGAGGAGAGTCACCCACAGGTGGTGCTGGTGGCTGCCAACCACCGCTACGTCTCTGTGCGGCAAGGTAGGGAGGGCACAGGTGGCGACCTCCTGAGGG